AGAGTACTGAGTGGACTCCTGGCAATCTTTATTAATTAACACATTCAACAATATTTAGCAAACGTTTGACAAACATTGACAAAAACTGACTTGGCTTTCAGAATTGTTGGGTAAAAGCCTCTTAGGTAAAAATTGATATCTGGACTTGCAGAAATTCCTGACAGTACCAGCTGGTAGACCTAACAGTTTCTCCATAAGAATATATTTTATTTGCTCATATTGTTTTTACCAATAAAAATGTTTAATGAAGTTTAATGTTTTAAAAATTATAAGTGGGAGATAAGCTATAGGTATGCAAGGGCACACATAGTAGTATAATGGACATTGGAGACCCAGAAGAGGAGAAGCTAGGAGAGGGGTGAGGGATGAAACATCACCTATTGAGTACAATCTACGCAATATGGGTGACAGGTACGCTAGAAACCCAGACTTCAACCTTATACAATTCACCCATGTAATCAAAAAACACTTGTACCCCTAAAGCCACTGGAATTTTTAAAAGATAATATTAGAATTATTTCATGTGGGCCATATAATTTTCATCTTAACAGGTGCCCTAGGTTATTCCTTTACACCATAAGTTTGCCGATATGTTAAGCATTTTCACTAGCAGTATCCTATTAATTTGTCAATCCTTATAAAATCTTGAGAGACAGGTACTAATATGACCACCTTTTAATGGAAATTAAGTAACTCATCCAAAGTCCTTTATCTGGTAAGTGAGGGCATGAACTTGAAACCTGGGTGATATGATAGGCACATACACACAGCTTTCCACCCACATACACATCAGCTTACAAATAAATAAATAAATAAAGCACTCTAAGGCAGTGTTAACTCAAAGGCATGAACAAGGTTAATAGAATCTTTTTCATCTTCTTCCCTTGAGGGTGAGAAGAGGGCATGTCAGAGTCTCTAATCCCCTAACTACCTACCTTTTCCCCACAAGGAGCAGTGAGTGATCAGAGAAAATAAATGGACAGGGAATCAACCTCTCTAACGTCCTTCCTTTTCCTTCCACTCATGTTTTTTTTTGGTTGGTGTGTCTGCTGTCTTGTAGATTTTGTCAACACACTCTTTCTTCTTTCCCTTTGGCCTGATCCCCAAGATTTGGTGAGTATTGGCTGTTTGAAGGGGTTTGATTGTTTCTCTATCCTTAATCACCCTCTGTCTTTAGGGGCTGAGATTTATGCCATCTGCCTCTGCCATGATCATTTTCAACCTGAGCAGTTACAATCCAGGACCCTTCATTCTGGTAGGGATCCCAGGCCTGGAGCAATTCCATGTGTGGATTGGAATTCCCTTCTGTATCATCTACATTGTAGCTGTTGTGGGAAACTGCATCCTTCTCTACCTCATTGTGGTGGAGCATAGTCTTCATGAACCCATGTTCTTCTTTCTCTCCATGCTGGCCATGACTGACCTCATCTTGTCCACAGCTGGTGTGCCTAAAGCACTCAGTATCTTTTGGCTAGGGGCTCGCGAAATCACATTCCCAGGATGCCTTACACAAATGTTCTTCCTTCACTATAACTTTGTCCTGGATTCAGCCATTCTGATGGCCATGGCATTTGATCACTATGTAGCTATCTGTTCTCCCTTGAGATATACCACCATCTTGACTCCCAAGACCATCATCAAGAGTGCTATGGGCATCTCCTTTCGAAGCTTCTGCATCATCCTGCCAGATGTATTCTTGCTGACATGCCTGCCTTTCTGCAGGACACGCATCATACCCCACACATACTGTGAGCATATAGGTGTTGCCCAGCTCGCCTGTGCTGATATCTCCATCAACTTCTGGTATGGCTTTTGTGTTCCCATCATGACGGTCATCTCAGATGTGATTCTCATTGCTGTTTCCTACGCACACATCCTCTGTGCTGTCTTTGGCCTTCCCTCCCAAGATGCCTGCCAGAAAGCCCTCGGCACTTGTGGTTCTCATGTCTGTGTCATCCTCATGTTTTATACACCTGCCTTTTTCTCCATCCTCGCCCATCGCTTTGGACACAATGTCTCTCGCACCTTCCACATCATGTTTGCCAATCTCTACATTGTTATCCCACCTGCACTCAACCCCATGGTTTACGGAGTGAAGACCAAGCAGATCAGAGATAAGGTTATACTTTTGTTTTCTAAGGGTACAGGATGATGTTTTACTAGGATAAGTTTATAGTGTACAGA